CCCAGGCTGGTGTGTGGAGTCCCAGCTCAGGTCCGGCCCAGGCCTCATGGCGGGGATGGGGCTGTGGCAGCCGGGTCGGACCTCCCCTTGCATGAGGTCCACTGGGCTGGGAGAGAGACGCCTCAGTGAGGTGGGGAGCTGGCAGCTGGACAGCCTGGGGGTGCAGCTCTACACCAGGCCCTCGGGCCCACAGCGGGGTGTGCGGGGGACGGGGCAGCCCATGCCACTGGCTGCTCCTCTGAGACCCACACATCCTCCATCCCAGCCCTGCCAGCCTCAGCCCCCAGACTCTCAACCAGCTCCAGCCCTGGTCTTTGCACAGACCAGTCCTGTAGTCTGCTAGGGCATGTGGACATGGCATGTGTGTGTGTGTGGACACAGGGCACGTGTGTGAGAGCATGTGGACATGGCATGTGTGTGAGAGTGTGGACACGGCGTGTGAGTGTGGACACGGCGTGTGTGAGTGTGGACATGGCATATGTGAGCTTCCGGACACGGCACGTGTGTGAGAGCCTGTGGACACGGGGGCATAGAGCGTGTGAACACATGGCCCATGTGTGAGAGCAGCCACGTATGTGTATGGATGAGGCAGGTGAGCACATGGGTGGGTGTGGGCAGGGAAGTGGCAGGAATGGGCTGTGAGGGCAGGCAGCAGTGAGCAAAGGGCAGGGGCAGGCTGGGCATAGGTTGTGGGGGGCTCGGGGAGGGCCCCTGCTAGGAGGCCCACCCAGGAGCTCAGGGGCCACAGGGACCTGGAACTGCGGTGAGCAGCTTCCAGCAGGTGCTCCAGCCTCCTGGGGCTATAGGGAGAGAGGGCTTTGTCCAAGCACACACCCCAGCCCAGACCTGCCCAGGCTGCAGCGGCTGTGCTGACCCCTACCCGGCTCCGACCCTCACCCCTCCCTCCCTGCCCTCCAGCTGCCTGGCCCGCCAAGGAGAGGATGAAGCCAGCCAATCCCTGAGGCTTGCGGCCACACCCTTGGCCCATAGGGTATAAATAGACCTGCTTGGGAGCCCACACCCAGCAACTCACACCTGCCTCAGACCAGAGCTCTGTGCGGGTGACGGCGCACGCATTCCTTGTGTCCCCGCCTGTCTTGGACAGAGCAGAAGCCACACCTGCCAGACCAGTGCCACCGGGACAGCTGCTGGTGGCCGGCCCCGGGGAGGGATACCTGCTGGGTGAAGCACAGGCCGGGCCGGGCCCGGAGAAGAGGAAGCAGACACTGCCACGGCAGGGCAGCCCAGGGCCTTGGAGCCCAACCGTGGCCGGCGAGGAGGACCACGCCCAGGCCCGCTGACCCCCGGCCACCAGGTAAGGCCAGCTCAGCCCGTGTTCACCCCTTAGGTGATTGCTTACCACAGTCCCTGTCCCACAGCTCAGAGACATGTCGTCAGGCCAGCAGGTGTGGCACACGGCTGTGCCACCCCCTCGCCGGAGCAGCTCCATAGCCTCGATGCCCAGGTCCCCCAGCTCGGCCGGCAGCCCCAGGTCCCCTGGCACCCCTGGCTCGGAGAGGGTGGCCTCCCCCCTGGAGTGCTCCATCTGTTTCTCAGGCTATGACAACATCTTCAAGACACCCAAGGAGCTCTCCTGCACCCACGTCTTCTGCCTGGAGTGCCTGGCCCGGCTGGCGGCTGCTCAGCCTGTGGGCCGCCCCGGTGGTGAGGCTGTACCTTGCCCCTTCTGCAGGCAGCCCACGGCCGTGCCGCCCGCCGGAGCCCCCGCGCTGTGCACCAGCCGCCAGCTGCAGGCCCGGATGCCGGCGCATTTGCGGCGTGAGGAGCCTGTGTGGCTGGAGGGCACCAAGCTGTGCTGCCAGCCACTGCCCACCACACCTGGCCGCGAGCCCGGTTTCGTATGCGTGGACGTGGGTTTGAGCAAGCCTGCCGAGCCGCCCGCGCCCGCCCGGGACCCTGCCCCCCGCCGGGGCCGCCTGGCCCGCTGCTGGGCGCGCTGCAGGGACTGGAGGCGCATGGCACTGGTCTCTGCCCTGCTGCTGATGCTCTTCTGTGTGGCACTCTGGCCGGTGCAGTGCGCGCTCAAGACCGGGAACCTGCGCTGCCTGCCCCTGCCCCCCCGGCCCCCGGCCACCAGCACAGCCGCCTCCCCCCTCGGGCCTCTGACTGATAATTAGGGCCAGCAGCCTCTGCCCAGGTCAGCCGCCCTCGCCCAGCTCCATGGGGCGTCCCCCACTGGGGGGCCCAAGGGCACAGCAGCCACTGGAAGTCGGTCCCCGAGGACGCGAAAGGAGCCTGGCATCTCTGAGGACTCCACCGGGGCCCCACCAAGACCAGGCTCCATTTAGCTTGTCCACCCCTCATTCTCCAGGCTGGGTCCTGACGGGGTGGACAAGAGGATCCCCAAAGCCTCCAAGAACCACAGTCTCACCGGGCGCGGTGGCTCACGCCTGTCATCTCAGCACTCTGGAGGGCTGAGGCAGAAAGACCACTTGAGGTCGGGATTTTGACACCAGCCTGGCCAACATGGTGAAACCCCATCTCTACTAAAAATACAAAAATTAACCGGGCATCGTGGTGGGTGCCTCTTAGCTACTGGGGAGGCTGAGGCAGGAGAACTGCTTGAACCGGGGAGGTGGAGGTGGCAGTGAGCCAAGATTGCACCACTGCATCCAGCCTGGGCGACAGAGGGAGACCCTGTCTCAAAACAAAACAAAAAAAAACAGGCTCGTACAGGAAGGGTCCAGGAGAGCAGCTGGTCAGCATCCCCCCCACCCACACACCCTGTGAACTGCCTGCCAGGGAAGCCCCTTGCCAAGAAGGAAGGGGCCTTGCCGTGCTTCCACTCATGCTGACATTTCCCCGCAGGGCTGGTCCTGCCATTGGGTGGGGGTGCTCATCTTGCCCTCGGACTGTGGGGAGAGAGTGGAGGCAGGGCAGCCCCCCAGTGCAAGGTAACCACAGAAACTTCCAGCTACCCCTCCAACCTTGTGAATTGTACCTTTTAAAATAAATTATTTGTATCCATCTTTGGCAAGAGGGCCTCACCCTGGGTGCCC